CGTTCCCAGCAGGCCTTAAAACAAACAAAAAGATTAGTTTAAAACCAAGCCACACAAGTTTCCCACCTCGTCCCCTCTCGTTTAAGCCCCTAAAGCAAATTCCTTTTGGATGGGAGTTTCATGTAGGAGTTCGGGGACAACAATGCCAGAACATCCATATGAAACGCAGGGTCCGGCAAGACATTCAAACCTCAGAGAACAGCTGGTATCTAAGCAAACTTCAGAATGAAGACAAAACTAAGGGACAGGAGTCACAAAAATGACTCTCAGAAAAGCCTGAGAAAATGCATGCCGTTATCAGTAGGCAACACTCAGGAAAAGAAATGAAGCCTTAAAGAGAAACACACACGTAAGACTTTTATGCAATGGCTGGGGGAGAAAAGCTGAGGAAAGAGACTGGTCAGACAAGCCAAGGAAGGTATGGACTGGGAGGAAACGGATGAAGGAAGCACTGCCTCATGGACAACTGCACACGAACAAAAACATCGTTTCACTCCGTTCAGGCCCAGGAATTTAACTGGGATAACCCGGGCAGCCGTTCTCCGGGTGTCAGGGGACCAAACACCATCAGCCCAACATCTCCTCCATCCTGTTCTCCCTCTTCTTGAAACCCGTAGAAATCAATGGCTGGCAGAGACTCCGATACGCACCGGCGACTCGCCAAGGCACAGGAACAAACCTACTCCGGTTATTTGCCCCCAAATTTCAGCAGCAGACCCTTCACTCACCTCCACAGGAGCCAAGATGGCGGTAAGAGAAGGACGAGGCCCCGCCGCGTGGCCTTGTGGGATTAAACATCTTTCGACTCCGCCCTCAATTTAGGCATCTTCTCCAAACGCCAGAAAAACAATCCTCGGAAATCGGCTTCGCACTGAAATAAGCCACATTCAATAGCACTCTTACAATTATTTTCCTAAGTCCTTTCATCTTGGTAGGCTGCAAAATGTACTACTTGGGAACAAGGGAAGGCAAAATGGTAGCCAGCTAAATCCGCCAAAGCTGTGCGTTGCCATAGAAACAACTTAGTTTACTTCCTGCGTCCCCGGACGCCGTAGGTGGAAAGGCGAACCCTGAGTGGAGGATGTTCCCGCTGCCTAAAGAATGATTGACTGTAAGATTGATTTGCCAACAGTGGGGTGCTTTTCTCTCGATACACACAGCAATAGACAGAACGGAAATTCTGGGATCCTAATCTAGCATGGAAGAGAAAGGCCGGGAGCACGAAGGCAGCAGGACCTCTTCCTTCTCTTTTTTCTTTTTCTATACTTCTTTTCTCCCCTCTACTTATTTATCTCTTTCAAGAAATGAGACTGGGCACAGTGGCTCACGCCTGTAAACCCAGCTCTTTGGGAAGCCGAGGCGGGAGGATCGCTTGAGGCCAGGAGTTCGAGACCAGCCTGGGCAACATAGTGAGACCACCTCCCCCAACCTCTACAAAAGAAAAAAAAAATGAATGAAATGACTTAAGTTCTTACCTCCATTCTTCTTTTTGGATCCGAGGTATGAGGAGGACTGCCTGCAGGAGGCTTTATAAACTAATCTCAGTGTTTCTTTCCCATTTTAGGTAACTGCACTTTTGTGAGATTATAAATATACCACGGAGGGTAACGAAGCTACAGAAGAATGGAAGAGTATGTTTAAAATTCCAATGTTTTTTGTATACGCTGACTTATTTTTTCTTTATTCTTTCCTTAGAGACAGCCTGGAAGACTCAAACCTTCCTCCAAAAGTTTGGCATTCTGAGATGACGGTGTCAGTGACAGGCGAACCACCTAGTACCGTAGAAGAAGAAGGAATACCTAAAGAAACAGACATAGAAATCATCCCAGAAATCCCGGAAACTCTAGAGCCACTGTCCCTTCCAGATGTGCTGAGGATCTCGGCAGTTCTGGAGGACACCACAGACCAGCTCTCTATTCTGAACTACATCATGCCCGTTCAGTACGAAGGGAGACAGAGCATCTGCGTGGTATAGACCCACTCACCATGAGTTAATTTTGCAAATTCTTTCTAATTGTTTATTGTTTTAAAAGAAAAGCAGAGAAATGAATCTAGAAGGAACGAATCTAGACAAACTTCCAATGGCCTCAACAATCACAAAAATACCCAGTCCGTTAATAACTGAGGAAGGACCCAACTTGCCAGAAATCAGACACAGAGGCCGGTTCGCTGTGGAGTTTAACAAAATGCAGGATCTTGTCTTCAAAAAACCTACAAGGCAGACCATCATGACTACGGAGACACTGAAGAAAATTCAGATTGATAGGTAAGGAAGGAAGACATTTGGCAGTGAAATAACTCATTTTTTGTTGGTCTGTTTCTCCTTACAGGCAGTTTTTCAGCGATGTGATTGCAGATACCATTAAGGAGTTGCAAGATTCGGCCACTTACAACAGTCTCCTGCAAGCTTTGAGCAAAGAGAGGGAAAACAAAATGCATTTCTATGACATCATTGCCAGGTCAGAGTCATGTTAGGTTTACTTGCTTTGCTCTCTAAACACAAATCATTCTTATATCTTCTAGGGAGGAAAAAGGAAGAAAACAGATAATATCACTTCAAAAACAGCTAATTAATGTCAAAAAGGAATGGCAATTTGAAGTCCAGGTAAGAATTACCTGCTTAACACCAAAAGTGACTTCAATTTAGAAACCTGGTCTTTCCACTACAGAGTCAGAATGAGTATATTGCTAACCTCAAGGACCAACTGCAAGAGATGAAGGCAAAATCCAACTTGGAGAATCGCTACATGAAAACCAATACCGAGCTGCAGATTGCCCAGACCCAGAAAAAGTGTAACAGAACAGAGGAACTCTTGGTGGAAGAGATTGAGGTAATCCCTGGGACATTAGCCAAGAACCCAGGGAAGACGTACTGGTATCTGATTGTTCTTACAGAAACTCAGGATGAAAACCGAAGAAGAGGCCCGGACTCATACAGAGATTGAAATGTTCCTTAGAAAGGAGCAGCAGGTGGGTCCCCACAGCTTTTCTATGCTTTGACTGAATGCCATGTTTTCATGTTCTTTCCAAATAGAAACTTGAGGAGAGGCTGGAGTTCTGGATGGAGAAATACGATAAGGACACAGAAATGAAACAGAATGAACTAAATGCTCTCAAAGCCACAAAGGCCAGTGACTTAGCACACCTTCAAGACCTGGCAAAGATGGTAAGGAAGGAATTAGGGCGCTCACTGAGGACCTATAATAAATGATGAATGTCTATCTTTGCAGATAAGAGAGTATGAACAGGTCATCATTGAAGATCGTATAGAAAAGGAGAGGAGCAAGAAGAAGGTAAAACAGGATCTCTTGGAATTAAAGAGCGTTATAAAGGTAAAGAACCATAATCAGTATCTCGCCACAGCTACGTCGTACTCACTCCCCTTTTCTCTTCCAGCTCCAGGCCTGGTGGCGAGGCACTATGATACGGAGAGAAATTGGTGGTTTCAAGATGCCTAAAGACAAAGTTGATAGCAAGGATTCAAAAGGCAAAGGTAAAGGCAAGGATAAGAGGAGAGGCAAGAAGAAGTGACCAAGTTCTCTTTTGTGTTTTCTGCTGGTATTCTGGAGGTGGGAAGGACTTGGAGAGAGTTAAGAAACACCTGGTACCTCAAAGATGACTCATCTACAGGTTGTTTCCTATTGAGACTTTCCCAGGGAAGCCTGATTTCACTTTGCCTGTTAATTTCACTCTGCCTGTTAGGTGGGTTTTCAAACCCTGATTTAGGATTACACCATTGACTTAGGGCTTCCTCATACCTTGCTGGGAAGAAGTTTCTAGTAGTCCTGTGAAGATTCATTCTTCTTGCTCTTTCTCAGCAGAACAAAGGAGTTCACTGGCTTAGCTACAGTGACGCATTGAAACTTGAGTAATTCCTGTAATGTCAGATTTTGATTTTACCCAATTTGTCTGTAGTGAAAAAACTCTTATGAGCAAAAGTATTCAGTAGGAATTACAATATGATGTTATTAGCTGTCCAGCATAATATATACACAGCAAAGTTTTAATAAATGTTGGTTCCTGCCTGCCTTTTAGATTTATCGTCACTTTGGTGTTTTTATTCAGG